ATACACGCACTATTTTAACAGCTTTCGTCTGGGAAAGTGGTGCCTTCAGGGCAAATGCACGCACTACGTAATACAAAGAGGTCTGGTCAGTTTACGACTCTGAACTGAGAGGCAGATTCAAATTGAAACCTCTGGTATAATGGGCCTGAGGCCATTTTGAGAAATAAGGGGGGCGGACTGGTGGAACAGACTGACACGTAAATCCCGCCCAGAAAAAGGCTGCTTTCAAGTCCCTTCCTTGTAGAGGTGTGACGGTGAATGGTACTGAAAGCGGTTTTAATTGCGAGAGAGAACGGAAATGAGCTGTAAAGGCTACTTTAATGATAAATCCCTTCCCTTGCTATGGCTCCAGGACAGACCCTAGTTCTTTCCCAAACTCATTACCAGAACCTTCCATTAAATTGTGTGAAACTAACTGCGCTTTATCCCCTGGAAGAGGATCTTTATCTAAACTAGCTCACTGGAGACACGCGAGTGCCGCAGAAGCGGGAGAAAGACTTCAGGCCTTCTTTGCGTAGCACGCGTCGGGGTTCTAAGTGGATTAGGCACCAAGAACACAAAACTGGGTTCTGGTCTCTAATCGTTATTACCAACATGGGGAAACGTGTCTCTTCACATTTCAGCCCGGAAGAACACCTCTTTCCTCTTCCTCATGCGCTTAAGGGTAGCGGCCTACTCAGTCAGCGGCCAATTACCGTGAGCTTTCGGGATTCCGCCGCGCGGTCCACACTTACCTGCCGGGCTCTCTGCAGTGCATCTTTGAAAGCGTCGTTAACTCCTCCACCACCACCGCCGCCACCACCGCCACCAGCTGAGCCAGAAGAGGGGGGAGGCACTGTTGAATAGTCTGCCATGGTTGCACTATAAGAGCCGCTGCCGCCTGTTCAGAGACTTCCTCTCAGCTAACAGCTAAGAAAGAAAGAAAATGGCGGCCGTCGAAGCTCTATTACATTCTTGCGCGACCATCGTGCCGTAAAGGGGCGGAGACTGAAGGAACAAAATCTCGCGATGTTTCCGAGGCAACGCGCTGGTGTGGGTTAGGGCTGAGAAAGAACGACAGGAACAGAGACGTCGCGAGGATTAAGTTTAAGACTTCGCGAGAACAGAATTTCTTTTGGCACCTCCTCTCCGCGCGTTCTTGGGGTGAGGCTGGGTAATTGTTCCTGCAGGGTGGTGGGTGATAGTGGCCAGTTGACTGCGACTGTGTTTGGGTGGTGGGAAGCCTGAAGAAAAGGTTGTTTCTTACCGGTCGCTGCCTCAGGGAGGTAGTGCGGTAGAATTTTCCGCTATGGGTCATTCTCGGTGTCCGCGGGGAAGGGCGTGACAACGACGGGCGTGACGGCGAAGCAACAGTGTCTCGAGAGCGCTGCCGCCCGGAGGGCGCCAGGAGAAGTGCGTCCGAGACGCCGCGCGGTGATGCTCCTGAAAACGTCTGCCCGGCGTAGCGGGAACCCAGCATGATTTTCAGGGTAGTAAAGTGTCCCTGTATTTTACTTACAGAAGGTTGACCTTTATTCTTTTTTTTTGAGACAGAGTCTCTGTTGCCCAGGCTGGAATGCAATGGTGCGATCTCAGTCACTACAACCTCTGCCTCCCGGGTTCAAGCGATTATCCTGCTTCAGCCTCCCGAGTAGCTGGAATTACAGGCATGTGCTACCACACCTGGCTAATTTTTGTATTTTTTCTAATCATGCTTATCTCTTCAATTAGGGTTGAAAGGAGGAGCAGGAGGTACTGATGGACAAGGAGGTACCTTCCGGTACACCTTTCATGGCGATCCTCATGCTACATTTGCTGCATTTTTCGGAGGGTCCAACCCCTTTGAAATTTTCTTTGGAAGACGAATGGGTGGTGGTAGAGATTCTGAAGAAATGGAAATAGATGGTGATCCTTTTAGTGCCTTTGGTTTCAGCATGAATGGATATCCAAGAGACAGGAATTCTGTGGGGCCATCCCGCCTCAAACAAGATCCTCCAGTTATTCATGAACTTAGAGTATCACTTGAAGAGATATATAGTGGTTGTACCAAACGGATGAAGATTTCTCGAAAAAGGCTAAACGCTGATGGAAGGAGTTACAGATCTGAGGACAAAATTCTTACCATTGAGATTAAAAAAGGGTGGAAAGAAGGCACCAAAATTACTTTTCCAAGAGAAGGAGATGAAACACCAAATAGTATTCCAGCAGACATTGTTTTTATCATTAAAGACAAAGATCATCCAAAATTTAAAAGGGATGGATCAAATATAATTTATACTGCTAAAATTAGTTTACGAGAGGTAAGTTGGTAGGACCTAAAATCCTAAGACCAGTTTTCATTTTATTTTATTTGGTCCATTTTAGGCATTGTGTGGCTGCTCAATTAATGTACCAACACTGGATGGAAGAAACATACCTATGTCAGTAAATGATATTGTGAAACCCGGAATGAGGAGAAGAATTATTGGATATGGGCTGCCATTTCCAAAAAATCCTGACCAACGTGGTGACCTTCTAATAGAATTTGAGGTGTCCTTCCCAGATACTATATCTTCTTCATCCAAAGAAGTACTTAGGAAACATCTTCCTGCCTCATAGAATGAAGAACTTTGTTACACATATTTTGATAAGGCACTGAAAATATAAAAGGACTGGTAGTTTACTGATGTAGATGTGAATTCTGTATAAAGATGTGTAAATTCTTTTGAGGGTTCATTAAATTGCATGAATAGAGACGGGTCAAATAAATAGGCAAAAGGGATTTTTACAGTTAGAGATAAAAGAGAAAACCATTCACTGTATTTTATTTCATTTCTCCTGATTCAGATATTTTTAGTAATTTGCTTATATGTAAAAGTTGTTTTTGTGGAGTCAGTGGATATATTTCTAATGAAGTGCTAGACTATCCAATTACTTAATTTCTTATACCTTTAGATAATCAGTATGAAAAGTTCCCATTTATAATGGAAATGAAAATTCTTAACTAAACTATACATGTAATATGTATTTCTAGAAGAGAATAAAAACCCAAGTCAGTTATTAGATTTAAATCACCTTCTGAAATGCTGCTATAGGGCTGGTATCTGTAAAAGAATATCCTGATGCATCTGTTTCACCATTTTGATTTTTAAAGTATGCTGTAGCATTTCTTAATAACATCGTTGTGATGTTCTTAAGGCAGATCTTTCTTCATAAAAAGGAAAGTAATGGCAATTTCTCTCCTGTGGAAATCCCAATTGCTTGAATTACTGATATTTTAGAATAGACTTTTTAAAATGCCATATGTAATTTTATGCAAGTTGACTATATATCTTGTACTTAATAAATTATAGGCTCATTTTGTTCTCTGCTAGTTTAAAGTAATTCGTTTAATAATAGATGTGTTTTTAGAGGAAATGCTGTTACTTGGAATTAATTTTCCAGTTATACAGTCTTCTATAACTTACTAATAATATTCTATATGTACTTTATGTAATTTCCCTAAAAAGAATGAACTACCACTACACTATGGTGTTAAACCAAAATATAGGGAAAATAAACACTAACTGCTGCTTATGGATAATGTTGCAACTACTTGTTATGCATATAAATATTTTACTTTTTCACATGTATAGATTGCATTTCTTAGGTGTTTTAATTTTTTAAATATATTTATGTTTTAAAAATTTAGTTTTGTTTTCTGTTTTATAACTATAGTGAGAATGATGTTTTGAAGCAAAATTTTTGGTTATAAAATAGTTTTCAGGATTATATATATATATACTGGATCCTATCGCCTTTTAGTAGAATATGAAATATTCTTTTAGAAATCCAATATAAATAGGTTATAATAGCCATATTCTTTATTACTTTATTGAGATATAATTTACATGCCATAAAGTTTACCCTTAAAATATATAATTCAGTGGTTTTTAGTGATATTTACAAAGTGGTACAATCATCATCACTTTCTAATTCCAGAATATTTTCATCACCCCAAAAAGAAATCCTAAATCCATTAGCAGTTACTTCCCATTCTTCCCTTCCTCCAGCCCCTGAAAACACTACCATCTACTTTTCATCTGTATGGATTTGTCTGTTCTGGACATTTCACATAAATAGACTCAAACAATATATGGCTTTTTTTTTTTTTGGTCTGGCCTCTTTCATTTAGCTTAATGTTTTCAAGGTTCATCTATGTTGTATCACGTATCAGTACTTTATTTTTTGTGTGGCACGTCATATGGATATACCACAATTTGTTTATCTTTTCATTAATTATGGGCATTTGGCTTATTTCTACTTTTTTGGCTATTATAAATAATGCTGCTGTGAACATTTGTGTGCAAGTTTTTGTGTTTCAATTCT